CTTTTGTACCAGGCACTGTACAGGAGTTACCTCAACTGTGCCTCACAACCACCCTTGTGATAGGCACTTTTAAAACCCCCATTTTACATATGCAAAAACAGGCACTGGAAGGAGGGTAAGAGAGATAGACCATGAAGCCGAGTTAGGGAGTGAAAAGGGGCCCCTGGACATATTTTGGAGGGCTGGTAACATTTTTATGTAGAGAACTTTGCAAAAATATTCAGGGATTTTTCTGTTACCTTTTTTTCCTTTAGTGCATTTTCCCACTGATTTGCAAAAGGGGATAGATGTCTTAAGCCTTCCAGTTGGCATCTAGGATTCAGCCTTTTTTTTTTTTTCTTTCAGACAGTCTCACTCTATCGCCCAGGTTGGAATGCAGTGGTGCAATCATGGCTCACTGCAACGTCGACCTCCTGGGCTCAAGCGATCTTCCGACCTCAGCCTCCCGAGTAGCTGGGATCACAGGCTCGCGCCACCCCACCCGGCTAACGTTTAAAATTTTTGTAGAGATGCCGTCTCCCTTTGTTGCCCAGGCTGATCTCGAACTCCTGGGCTCAAGCGATCCTTCCGCCTCGGCTTCCAAAATGTTGGAATTATAGGCGTAAGCCATCACGCCCGGTGGGTTCAGCAAGTTTTTACCTACAAGAAAATATTTTGGTGAATGTTACATGTTTTCTAACGGCTGCATAGAAAGGGGTTATCTTTATACAGATAAGAAAAAAATGGCAACTTCAAGGAACACTTCAGGGGGCTTCAGACCCTGAGGGGTGTTCCTATTCTACTAAATAAGTAAATTTATTAATAAATTCTAGTCTCTAGCTTGCAAGGAAGACTACGTTTCCCGGCGTGCAGCGTGCTGGCCGTAAGCATTACGTCCTCCATCGCGGGCGCGCAATGCACCTCGGGGATGGTAGTGTTCTGGTGGCCCAACGGTTTTAACAGCCCGGGAATCAACCACCGGAAGTGCCGGCCCTGAGAGGTGGAGTCGGGGTGGCAGCGGCGGCGGTTGCCAGGAGCCCGCGTTGCAGCCTGAGATCCGTAATATGGCGGGGAGGAGGAGGAGAAGGCGGCGGCGGACCGAGCTGCGCTCTGTCAGTACCATTTGAGCCATTCGCTTCCTGACAAGGCCCGTGGCGAGGGGAGAGGAGCTGAAGGGGCCGTGGGGGATCAGGTGTGTGCATGAGGAGGGGGCTTGAGCCTTGAGAAGCCGTTGTCCCCTTTTCTATATTTTTCAGTTTCATTTGAAACCTACGGGGAACCAAGCACTGTCGCTGCCCTCCAGGAATTCATACTCTACTGCTAAAAATCGTCATCATCATTATCCTCTTAATAAGAAAAGCAGTCCCCATTATTTGTTGCTTTCTGCGTGTTCTGCACTACGTTAATTGCCCTACATGCATTAGCTCATTGAATTCTTACAACATTCCTTTGAGACGGATACCGTGATCATCCCTCTTTTACAGAGGACGAAACAGGTGTGGGGATGGTAACTGGCTTGCCAAGAACTTGCAGCTAGTACGCATCTGAATAAGAAATCTTCCCCTTTACCGCTTTTACAAGAAGTTTGCGTCTTTGGCGGAACTGATGGGCAAAGAAACACTAGGTTCTGCAAAAAAAAAGCAGGATCTGTTCTGTGTTACTTTTACCACTCTTTTCAGTGACATGTCTGGCAGAGCACGGGTAAGGAGCAGATAGGACCATGAGTCTACGGGGTTTGCAAAGAGGCTCATTTGCACAAGGGTCAGTGGTTCTCTGTGGTATAAATGGAGAAGACGGCATGTCTGAACCTGCTGTAGCTGACAAATTATTACTGGAAGTGGACCAGTGATGCCTGATGGCAAGATATAGAGCAGTAGATTTGTGGCTGGGGTAGCCTTGTAGTCAGGGCTCCCTTAAAATAAAACCTTGCTGACAGTGGTAATTGTAGTGTGAAAGGCATAGTGTCCTCTTGCTTAATCATGGGATACAGACTGCTCACTTCTTAAATGGTTACCTTTGCAGTTTAAGAGGTACCAGTTTCTCTGGGACTAGAGCCATGGTGAAATTTCCATTCTCTAAATTCCACTCTTCCTTGCTAGCTTCGGTGTATAGTCCGCCTTCTTTTTTTCTTCTGGTTTACATTATTGTTTGAGCTTATTATTATTCTTATTCATTTATTCAATACTTTTATCAAGTGCCTGCTGTGTGCTGATACTGTTCTGTGTAATGGGGATTCAGTGAACAAGACTGAAAAGGTACCTGTACTTATGGCGCTTACATTTTGGTGGAGGAAGACAGACAAAAATCAAGGAAATAAACACGATAATTTCAGATAGTGGTAAGTGCTATGAAAATTGGGAAACAGCAGGGTACATTAAAAATAACATTTTTCTCTCTTGTAGTGTGACTGTGGGAAGATGGAGGAGTATGAGAAGTTCTGTGAAAAAAGTCTTGCCAGAATACAAGAAGCATCACTATCCACAGAGAGCTTTCTCCCTGCTCAGTCTGAAAGTATCTCACTTATTCGCTTTCATGGAGTGGCTATCCTTTCTCCACTGGTAAACTTGCTTTGTTTTTAAATAGTTTTTTTGGAAATAATTACATTTTTATGATGTTTTGCAGCTTAACATTGAGAAAAGAAAGGAAATGCAACAAGAAAAGCAGAAAGCACTTGATGTAGAAGCAAGAAAGCAGGTTAACAGGAAGAAAGCTTTACTGACTCGTGTCCAGGAGATTCTTGACAATGTTCAGGTGTGTGATTTTAGCTGTTTCAGTTATAATAAGGAAATATTAATTTTTAAATTTCCTGTTTCAGGTTAGAAAAGCACCTAATGCCAGTGATTTTGATCAGTGGGAGATGGAAACAGTTTACTCTAATTCAGAAGTCAGAAACTTGAATGTTCCTGCTACATTTCCAAATAGCTTTCCAAGCCATACGGAACACTCTACTGCAGCAAAGCTTGATAAGATAGCTGGGATTTTGCCATTGGATAATGAGGACCAATGTAAAACTGATGGAATAGACTTAGCTAGAGATTCAGAAGGATTTAATTCTCCGAAGCAATGTGATAGTTCCAATATTAGTCATGTAGAAAATGAAGCTTTTCCAAAGACCTCTTCAGCAACCCCACAAGAAACTCTTATTTCTGATGGTCCCTTCTCAGTAAATGAACAACAGGATCTACCACTTTTGGCAGAAGTCATCCCAGATCCCTATGTAATGAGTCTTCAGAATCTGATGAAAAAGTCAAAGGAATATATAGAAAGAGAACAATCTAGACGCAGTCTGAGAGGTAGTATCAACAGAATTGTTAATGAGAGTCATTTAGACAAAGAACATGATGCTGTTGAAGTGGCTGACTGTGTAAAAGAGAAAGGCCAGTTGACAGGCAAACACTGTGTCTCAGTTATTCCTGACAAACCAAGCCTTAATAAATCAAATGTTCTTCTCCAAGGTGCTTCCACTCAAGCAAGCAGCATGAGTATGCCAGTTTTAGCTAGCTTTTCGAAAGTGGACATACCTATACGAACTGGCCATCCCACTGTTCTAGAGTCTAATTCTGATTTTAAAGTTATTCCCACTTTTGTTACCGAAAATAATGTTATCAAAAGTCTTACAGGTTCATATGCCAAATTACCTAGTCCAGAGCCAAGTATGAGTCCTAAAATGCACCGAAGACGTTCCAGGACATCATCAGCGTGTCATATACTTATAAATAACCCAATAAATGCCTGTGAATTAAGCCCTAAAGGAAAAGAACAGGCAATGGACTTAATTATTCAAGATACTGATGAAAACACAAATGTGCCCGAAATTATGCCAAAGTTACCAACTGATTTAGCGGGAGTTTGTTCAAGCAAGGTTTATGTGGGCAAAAATACATCTGAAGTCAAAGAAGATGTGGTTTTAGGTAAATCAAATCAGGTATGTCAATCTTCAGGAAATCATTTAGAAAATAAAGTTACTCATGGACTTGTTACTGTGGAAGGTCAGTTAACATCCGATGAGAGAGGCGCACACATAATGAACAGTACCTGTGCTGCGATGCCAAAGCTGCATGAACCATATGCCAGCAGTCAGTGTATAGCAAGTCCAAACTTTGGAACTGTGAGTGGACTCAAGCCAGCCAGTATGTTAGAGAAAAACTGCAGTTTGCAAACAGAACTGAATAAGTCTTATGATGTAAAAAACCCTTCTCCTTTATTGATGCAAAACCAGAATACGAGACAGCAGATGGACACACCTATGGTGTCCTGTGGAAATGAACAATTTTTGGATAACAGTTTTGAGAAAGTTAAACGGAGACTTGATTTAGATATTGATGGTTTGCAAAAAGAAAACTGCCCTTATGTCATAACAAGTGGAATAACTGAACAAGAAAGGCAACATTTGCCAGAAAAAAGATACCCTAAGGGATCTGGCTTCGTTAACAAGAATAAAATGTTAGGAACTAGTTCCAAAGGTAAGGAATCTTTGAAGCGTTTGATACCTTCTTTTCTAAATTGAGGAAACATGTTTCTTTTCAGAAAGCGAGGAGTTACTAAAAAGCAAGATGTTAGCTTTTGAAGAAATGCGGAAGAGACTAGAAGAACAGCACGCCCAGCAATTATCACTACTCATAGCTGAGCAGGAAAGGGAACAAGAAAGACTGCAAAAGGTGAGGAATGTGGAGGGAGATACAACTGGTAATTAGCATGTTACAATAAACTGTTCATGTATAGGAAATAGAAGAGCAGGAGAAAATGTTAAAAGAGAAGAAGGCAATGACAGCGGAAGCCTCTGAGTTGGACATTAACAATGCAGTGGAATTAGAATGGAGAAAAATAAGTGACTCTAGTTTGCTGGAAACAATGCTGTCTCAAGCGGACTCACTCCATACTTCAAATTCAAATAGTTCTGGTAAATATTTAAAAATCCTTTTACATTTGGGATCAAGTATAATACTATATGTATGTTTCTCTAGGTTTCACAAATTCTGCCATGCAATATAGCTTTGTTTCTGCAAACGAAGCACCATTCTACCTCTGGGGATCATCAACTAGTGGCTTGACCAAACTCTCAGTAACAAGGCCTTTTGGAAGAGCCAAAACTAGATGGTCTCAAGTGGGTAAACTTAATGATACATGTCCATCTATAATAAACATTGTGTCTGTCTTCTTTCTCCTAGGTTTTTAGTCTGGAAATACAAGCAAAATTTAACAAAATAACTGCAGTGGCAAAAGGATTTCTTACTCGTAGACTTATGCAGACAGATAAGCTGAAGCAACTTCGACAAACTGTAAAAGTAAGATTCCTGTAAATCGTTTGTATTTCACTAAATGTTTTTGAAGGAGCATTTCTTTTTTCAGGATACTATGGAATTCATAAGAAGTTTTCAGTCAGAAGCACCATTAAAGAGAGGCATTGTTTCAGCTCAAGATGCTTCACTTCAGGAAAGAGTGTTAGCTCAGGTAAATACATGGATCCTGAAGGCTTTTAAGACATGTATACAATATTTTCTTCTCTTGTGCCTAGTTGCGAGCTGCCTTGTACGGTATTCATGACATATTCTTTGTAATGGATGCAGCTGAAAGAATGTCTATTCTACATCATGATCGAGAAGTTCGCAAAGAGAAAATGCTCAGGCAAATGGTATGTTATATGATTTCTAATGAATAGAGTTCGTAGAGTTTGACGTTACTTTTGTATATTAAAGGATAAAATGAAAAGTCCACGAGTGGCTCTTTCAGCTGCAACACAGAAGTCTCTTGATAGGAAGAAATACATGAAGTAAGTTTTTTGTATCATGTCATGTTAGTTATTACATTATGTCCTTATTTTTATATTGTGTTAGAGCTGCTGAAATGGGAATGCCAAATAAGAAATTTCTGGTTAAACAAAATCCTTCTGAAACAAGGTGAGAAAAATCACTTAGTCTTAATGAGAGGCTTAAATTAATTTTTCATTTAATTTGTCAACAGAGTCCTTCAGCCAAACCAAGGACAGAATGCACCTGTTCATAGGCTACTTAGTAGACAAGGGTAAGAATGCCACACACGGGTATTGAAAACTAAGTGACTTATTAATTTTTTTATATTCAATTAGAACCCCTAAGACATCAGTGAAGGGGGTTGTGCAAAATAGACAGAAGCCTTCACAGAGCAGAGTGCCTAACAGAGTGCCTGTTTCAGGTTTGTAGAAAATAAATTCCTGAAGCCCATTCGAGAAGTAATACTGGTTTTGCTCTATTTTTAGGAGTATATGCAGGAAAAATCCAAAGAAAGCGGCCAAATGTTGCGACAATTTAAGAAGACAACATTCATTAGGATAAAATGGGGGGAAGGATTATTATTCATGTTATTTTCCCTGCCCAAGACTTTATTTAACCCTGGACTCCGTTTACACAGACAAAGTGACATCAGAAGGCTGAGCACTTATCTGGATCATTTGGTCAGTTTGGTAATTCCTGCTCCACACCCCTATTTTCCTCTTAATAATACGTTTGGGTGAAGACAAATTAGTGTTTAGTAATTGCATCATCTCTGTGCTTACCTATACAAACATAAGTTTATTTTATATGCCCAGATGTCTACAGAGACCCTTTTTGTAAATGTCAAGGACATTTGGATTTACTTTTACAGAATATTGAAAAGATAAGACAAATTATAAATAAGTTCTAAAACATAAATTTAATTCATCTCTGCATAGTGATTTTTGAATTTGATTCAAAGGGAAATTATTGCAGAAGAATGCCTTTCCCTCATTTTATAACTTTAAAAACTTGGATTAACCACTCAATGTCCACTTTCTTTGACTTACAGTATAACCATGTAGCCAATTGTGGCCCACTAAAATCTACAGAAGTTAATGTGGGTCACCATTTTGGTCAGAAGCATACATTCCTGTCAGACAACTAGTTGTCTGACAGAAATGTTAGGCTTCATGTATGTTACCCCAGTACTGTTAGAAACATTTGTACTAGGTTATAAGATCTTTCTGTGACAGGTAACAAATTTGGGGAAGACAGCACAATCTTCTTGAATGTAGCTCTTGGGAATGCATTATTACATCCATTTCTGTAACATAATAATATGTTGCATGCAGTTATATTTTCTATTTAGTCTGTATATTTTGTTCTTCATAGTCTGTTTTTTCTAGCATGCTTGATTTAGGAGAGAATAAAGGGCTATATAATAATAAATCCAGATTTCCGGATAAGAATATTGCCTGGTTAAAATTCTGCATTGCTTAAAGACACCCATGTTTAAGATTTTTCATCACTAACATATCCATTAAAAGTATCAACTGGCCAGGCAGGGTGGCTCACGCCTGTACTCCCAGCATTTTGTGAGGCCAAGGTGGGTGGATCACCTGAGGTCAGGAGTTTGAGACCAGCCTGACCAAACATGGCGAAACCCCATCTGTACTGAAAATACAAAAATTAGGCATGGTGGTGCATGCCTGTAGTTCCAGCTACTTGGGAGGCTGAGACAGGCGAATTGCTTGAACCTGGGAGGCAGAGGTTGCAGTGAGCTGAGACTGTGCCATTGCACTCCAGTCGGGTTAACAGAGCAAGACACTGTCTCAAAAAAAAAAAAAAAAAAAAGTATCAACCAACAAATGTTACCAAGATAACGTGACTTCATGAGGGAGAATGTCACTATTAATTTATCATACCATTTCCAAAAAGGGCTTTGTGCTTTTCACATAAAATTGAGACAGTGTATATTTAATCTAATTTAAATTTTAAAGAGATACTGGTATTTTGAAAATGCAACCTATATATATTCTTAATATCCTTTTAAGAATATGGAGATGAAGATTGTTTTCTCCAATTTTCTGTGCCATTTTAAATTTAACTTTGACATCCAGCTATAGACAGAAATAATAAGCCACCCTGGGTGTAAACTTGATTTTCTTTATTGAGATGTATCATGTATTGAATGAGTGAACCAGAAAATTAGAAGATGGTCAAAAAAAGTCCAAGTTACCAATTTTTTAAAATTTATAGGCAAAGTATCAAATTGTCTTCTTAATATGATAAACTGTGCTTTATCATTCTGAAAACTCAGGATACAGCTTATTCATAGCATTGTGGGTCTCTCCAGTAAGAAAGATGCTAAAAGTTTTGTGCACTTTTTGTGTGTGTAATGCAAATTAGTTAAAACAAATAGTTTTGGAGAAAGTTAAAACTAGCTTTAGAGTAAGGATGAGAAACTTGAGTGTTTTTAATTTAAAGATAAAAGCCTGTGTTTTACACATTCTTTTTTGGTGTTCATAGCTTCTTCTCATACAGGTGCCAGACACTGTTTGTGCTTTTGATGGATTTTTATTTATATACTTTTTTTGCTTATTTTTACTTTGAGTGGAATGTTCATTAATGTAAATTGTATTTATTTTTATACTTTTATTTTCACTAGTTTTGCTTCTAGGCAAAAAGCAAAATAAACTTTTCATCTTAAAGAAAATCTAGTTTGATTGTTTTTATTTACCAGGGGAA